AATAAATGGCAAGCACAAATCACTCAAAAATTTATGTTTAACTTCTCAGTAAAGTGGAGAATCTTGTTTTCTTAAGTTTGTGCAGTGTAGTTTTTATTACAATTATGTTCATGTGTGGGTGGTAAATAAATATTTTTGATGGCACTAAAGTTAAGAGCCACTTACAGCTAAATGAATGCTGCTGTGCTTATTTCATGGTTAATTTCCGAGCGCACACAAATTCAGCATCAGGTCTTTCATGGCCAAAAAAAAAAAAACCACTAAAAAGACCTGATGTTACCTCCCAGGAATTCAAACTCAATTTTCCACTGATCTAATATGATTGTTGTTAAAGAAAAAGATTATTCGATGATACTTGTTAAAATGTGGTAAAAAAAAGTCTATTCAGGACCATTGTGATAGGTAAAGGGACCATGGAATGGGATTTTGCAGTTTGGGAGGAAGACTAGGCTCAATTCTGAATACGGTGTGGGCAAATGGGAATTTATAGCCAAGGAGCAGTGTCATGGTCAGTGGACAGAAAAGTACTGAGAGGAAACACCGGGGGTAGTGGATATTCAGACCAAACCAACCTAACAGGATTCTTGCTGAAGACAGGCCAGAGTGATCAGACACCACCTGGGGGACAGTGGAAGCTGAGGAACCTAATCAGGTTGTGAGGGTAATCAGGTAGCGAGGGTAATCAGAAAGCGAGGGCCAGCTGGGTGCAGTGGTTCATGCTTGTAATCCCAGCACTTTGGGAGGCTGAGGCGGGCAGATCACCTGAGGTTGGGAGTTCGAGACCAGACTGGCCAACATGGTGAAACCCTGTCTCTCCTAAAAATACAAAAATTAGCCTGGTGTGCTGGCGGGCACCTGTAATCCCAGCTTCTCAGAAGGCTGAGGCAGGAGAATTGCTTGAACCCAGGAGGTGGTGGAAGTTGCAGTGAACCGAGATCACGCCACTGCACAGAGCAAAACTTCGTCTTAACTCAAAAAAAAAAAAAAAAAAAAAAAAGCAAGGGCCAAGAGTCAGGGGCTGTTGCTAAACTCACTTGACGAGGTTCTTTGATAAAACTGCATTTTACAAGGAAGTGCACAAATGGGCCTAGAAGGTTCAGGGGCCTGAGTAAAATTTCGTCAAGAAAAGAATCTTTCTCATTGTTGGAAAGTACACTTCCCAATTTCCAAAACTTTATAGAAAATACAAGTAAAGGTTTCCAAATGGAAATAATAGATAAGCAACTGATAAAAAGCATGTGAAGCATAGCCTAACTCTGCTTCAACCTATACATTACAAAATGATGGATATATGAATTAACCCTTTTATGCCACTGCCTTTATTTAGAAGAATGAGGCTGGTAATTTCGGGTTTATAACCCAAAATGTGTTTTTACTTTGTTTTAACTAATGAAATTATTATCAAACGTATTGAAAATATAAACTATCCAACCTAATATTGATTGTTACCAACTTACCCAATGGATATACAAATATCCTGCAGCTACAGATGTTTTCTCTGCCCGCTGGGGTTTTTAGTGGCGCTTATTGGGAAGGACTGAAAGTAGAGGGCAGTGACAATTGGGAATCGCTATGGAGATATCCCTGAGAAGTGATGGTCACAGCTGACCTGTCTCCTTTATGGTAGATGAGGGTAGGGACACTTTTTCTTCTCTCTGAACGTACTGCAGTTAGATTTATTTAGCTTAAAAATAACAAATACAGAAATATTTAGATGGAAATGACTAGAACTGTCAGTTATTCTATTTTAATGTGAATGGATTTAATCAGATTGCTTTCTTCTTGGTTAGCTACACTAAGGAAGTGGGAGTTTTGACTTGAGGAGGGATAGTAGATGTAAGTATTATGAGATCGTGGAACATTTTGGAATATTGGGCAAAGTTTGCCCTACTTCTAAAAGTGAGGATGTTAAAAAATGGAAAGCTTTAGATAGCATGAGGGATCTGAAAGATGAGAAAAGAAAAGCAAGAATGAAACAATTTGGAAGGAAAGATTGTAGGATATAAAGACAGATTCGACTTATTTAGACATTTTTGCCCAAGAAAAATGTCTAAATAGGAAAAGTGGAAACCTTTTCCTTCATTTGATCCCTCTTTCCTTTTGCCCCACCTTGCTGCTCCATGCTAACTGTTCTCCTAGGACCCAGAAATCAGACTGGGATTACTGTTGTTCATGTTGAAGCTTTCAAGTGTGCTAGTTACACCCCTTCTCTCTCCATATTCTAGTCAAATTGAGATCAGACTCAAGCCAGATAAGAATTTAAATACTATTAAAATAATAGTGTAATTTTCATTTCCGGTAAAGCTGGATTGGAGAACTGAGCTTAGACCCATGCTTACTGTTCTTTCTTAATTTACCTACCCAGATGAAACTGTTGCACCAGGAAATGGAAGGGAAAGTCCTGTCCTAAGGAGCTTATCTTATAGCAGTTAGAATGGAAAGGAAAACTTTCTCTCCTTGAGGGCACAGCAAGTCCAAGAAAGCCAGTGAGAGCTCACGGGTGGAGCCTGTCTGAACAGTTGACCTTTATACCTATCCTAGCAATTAGATAAGTCACTTTCCTGTGGGAGGAATTAGTGATGGGGGTGGAGAGAAAGAAAAGTGTTCCTTTAATCTTGTTTTCTCCTACTTAGAGGAGTGAAAGTTCTGTTGTCATTGCAGAGAGAAGTAAACAGCCATCCTCTCATAGTTAAGTATGTTATGGGAAATAAATAGTGTTTTGTAGGCTAGCCTAGGAACTAATTCACCATTTATAAAAATGAACTGACTGTATATTTTCCTTGGAAATAACTAAATCTCTTAGACACTTTTGAGTGATTATTTTATTGTGTAGTTAAATATATAGATTATTCAAGTCTATTTCCTTGTTTTACCAGTACTGGTTAAATATTTATGGAATGTCTAATACGTGACAGGCACTGGGCTAGGCTTTGGGATTCAGTGGTGAACAAGAATGGGTCCTTGCTCTAAGAGTTACAACCTAGAAAAACAGTTAGTACAAGTACCATTACGATAAAGCGTAATAAGCATTGGTTAAGTGTAGAGTGCTTTGGAACCACAGAAGAAGGAGAACTTATCTATGAGGGCCAGGGACATGGATGTTAAAGAGCTGAGATCTTAAGCTGAATAGGAAGTAGCTAGGTAAAAGGGAAGAGTGAGGTTGAGCAGAAGTGTTTTGAGCAAAAAGAACATGTGGAAAGGCCAAGAGGTGTGAGAATGTGGTACACTAAAGTGACATTTTTTTTCTTTAACTGCAGGCACCTACTAGTAGATTGTGAAAGCAAATTAGTGAGTTGTAATCCACATGTTTTTTAAAAGGAATACAATAGAAAATGAGGGTGTGCCACTCATAGATACTTACTGGATTGTAGGGGTAAGTAGGGGTGTTTATGCAGGATTTAGTTAACCTTATTAAAGAAGTTGGATTTATCTTAGAGGAAATGACAAATCATTGAAAAGTTCTAATCGGGGCCTGATTAGAGATCTTTAGAAAAAGGTCTCTTTGGGTACCTGGTCTTTCTTAACTCGGATGTAAACTTCAAATTCATTGGCCCAGCATTACAGGTATTCCAAAACCTGGTTCCAATCTATTTCTTGTAAAAAATCTTCCCACTATTTTTGTTATTGGAATTTCCCAGTTCATAAAGATTCGTTCGCCTAAGTACCTTTGCACCAAGACCAAAAGGTCTGTGAGAACAGATTTCACTTCTGTCCTTTAACATTGAGTCTCTGGCAACTAGTATAGTGCCTGGCTCACAATAGAGACTAAGCAAATCTTCGTTGATAGAGTCTAAATACCTTTAATATTAGGAACATTATGCAGTAGTAGACATGACGTTGCTGTTTCTGGTAATGTCTGCTTTGGGACAAAGAAAAAGTTTTCATTCAAATTTTTTTTCTCAGTTGAAATCATGTTAATGATAGAACTGCATACATTTATTAAAAAGATAATTTAACAGAGGGCATTCTTACATTGAAACAGTAGTAGAGATAATAAAAAGAACAATAAACATTGTGGTTTTGATGTTTTCCCAGGGAGTACAGTGACACAGATTGCTCACAGGAGCAGCCAATCCAGAAATCATTTCTGTTTTGTTTGAACTTAGAGGCATTCTCTGAGCACTCACCCAAAGGCAGTGTTAGAAAAATGGCTAAGGACAAAAGGAATAAATTATTAGGTTGGTGCAAAAGTAAGTGCAGTTTTTGCAATTAAAAGTAATGACAAAAACTGCAATTACTTTTGCACCAACCTAAATGGATGAAAATATATCAATCATATGAGCTTAATGAAGAATCAACAGAAAATAGATTTTGTTCTTACAAATGAAAATAGAACATCCATATACCCTAAAGAATTTACAAATAAGAATTTAATGATGTCAGTTTGTTGCCAGAGCATGATTCTACTGTCACAGTATTATGACTTCACAGAATTAAATTGTGAAACCCAACCATAAAGGAAAAATTCTTTCAGTGTTTGGTTCCGATCAGTGGTAAAAGAAGTTACGAACAGTTCATAAAAGGTAAGGAGATTTCAGTTCTGATTCAAATTTATTCTGATTTTTAAAAATTATTTTATTTTTCCAGATCCAGTCCTTCTGTGGAACTTCTGAACATCTTTTATTAGTGGAAATATTTTCTACACAATGAAGTCAACAACTTAATTTAAACCAGTGTTTGTGCGGTTCTGATTCATCTGCTGTGGTTCCCGAAGCTTGAGATCTAAGGAGTACAGGGTCTTTTGTGATGACAATATGACTAATAGTAAAGGAAGATCTATTACCGATAAAACAAGTGGTGGTCCAAGTAGTGGAGGAGGTTTTGTAGATTGGACTTTACGTTTAAACACAATTCAATCCGACAAGTTTTTAAATTTACTCTTGAGTATGGTTCCAGTGATTTACCAGAAAAACCAAGAAGACAGGCACAAAAAAGCAAACGGCATTTGGCAAGATGGATTATCAACTGCAGTACAGACTTTTAGTAATAGATCTGAGCAACACATGGAGTATCACAGTTTCTCAGAGCAGTCTTTTCATGCCAATAATGGGCACGCATCATCAAGCTGCAGCCAAAAGTATGATGACTATGCCAATTATAATTACTGTGATGGAAGGGAGACTTCAGAAACCACTGCCATGTTACAAGATGAAGATATATCTAGTGATGGTGATGAAGATGCTATTGTAGAAGTGACCCCAAAATTACCAAAGGAATCCAGTGGCATCATGGCATTGCAAATACTTGTGCCCTTTTTGCTAGCTGGTTTTGGAACAGTTTCAGCTGGCATGGTACTGGATATAGTACAGGTGGGTTTTCATCTTTATTTAACTTTACTGTCCAGAAAATTTTATTTTATTTTTTTTCTTACAGCACTGGGAGGTGTTCAGAAAAGTTACAGAAGTTTTCATTTTAGTCCCTGCACTTCTTGGTCTCAAAGGGAACTTGGAAATGACATTGGCATCCAGATTATCCACTGCAGTAAGTTTTTTCCTACCTCAAATTATGTGTATTCAGTGATACATGAAAATATCCACTTTAACAGGTAAATATTGGGAAGATGGATTCACCCATTGAAAAGTGGAACCTAATAATTGGCAACTTGGCTTTAAAGCAGGTAAGTGGTACACATATTTGTTTACAGATCTTTAATTCAGTTGGATTTATGAAAAAAATTTTAGGTTCAGGCAACAGTAGTGGGTTTTCTAGCAGCTGTGGCAGCAATTATATTGGGCTGGATTCCAGAAGGAAAATATTACCTTGATCATTCCATACTTCTGTGCTCTAGCAGTGTGGCAACTGCCTTCATTGCATCTCTTCTGCAGGGTAAGTGAATTTATAAATGTCTACTCTATAGCGCCTAAAAAGTAATGAACATTCTTTCTTCTAGGAATAATAATGGTTGGGGTTATCGTTGGTTCAAAGAAGACTGGTATAAATCCTGATAATGTTGCTACACCCATTGCTGCTAGTTTTGGCGACCTTATAACTCTTGCCATATTGGCTTGGATAAGTCAGGGCTTATACTCCTGTCTTGGTAAGTTGATTTAAAACTAAATATTGTGTGTTGTCTCTCTTTTTTTTTTTTTTTTTAATTTTAGAGACCTATTACTACATTTCTCCATTAGTTGGTGTATTTTTCTTGGCTCTAACCCCTATTTGGATTATAATAGCTGCCAAACATCCAGCCACAAGAACAGTTCTCCACTCAGGCTGGGAGCCTGTCATAACAGCTATGGTTATAAGTAGGTTAGTATTAAAATATGTGTGTGTGTGTGTGTTTCTCTAAATTATATAATTTTATCTCTTTCAGCATTGGGGGCCTTATTCTGGACACAACTGTATCAGACCCAAACTTGGTTGGGATTGTTGTTTACACGCCAGTTATTAATGGTAAGAATTAGATATACTGTTTCATGATAATAGGATTGCTACTTTGTTTTTCCTTGTGTTTCAGGTATTGGTGGTAATTTGGTGGCCATTCAGGCTAGCAGGATTTCTACCTACCTCCATTTACATAGCATTCCAGGAGAATTGCCTGATGAACCCAAAGGTTGTTACTACCCATTTAGAACTTTCTTTGGTCCAGGTATGTGCTTATGGATTTTTGCATATTTTAGATGTTTTAATTACTTTTACATTTTATATTACAGGAGTAAATAATAAGTCTGCTCAAGTTCTACTGCTTTTAGTGATTCCTGGACATTTAATTTTCCTCTACACTATTCATTTGATGAAAAGTGGTCATACTTCTTTAACTATAATCTTCATAGTAGTGTATTTATTTGGCGCTGTGTTACAGGTAAGAGTTAAAACTTCTTGAAATCTCTTTTACAGCCGGAGTAATCTCTGTTGTTCTCTTCTAGGTATTTACCTTGCTGTGGATTGCTGACTGGATGGTCCATCACTTCTGGAGGAAAGGAAAGGACCCGGATAGTTTCTCCATCCCCTACCTAACAGCATTGGGTGATCTGCTCGGGACAGCTCTGTTAGCCTTAAGTTTTCATTTTCTTTGGCTTATTGGAGATCGAGATGGAGATGTTGGAGACTAATAAATTCTACAAACTGCTCTCAAGTTACCAAGGAAGAAAATACACGACAACCACTTATGGCTCTTTTTCAAAACTCTTAAATCAGTAGTTTGACTTTTGCCAGGGTAATCTTCAGTTGGCCCTGATTCAATTAAATGGCCTTAATTTTTTTTTAAGGAATTTGTGTCAAAACCAGAATGAAGAGTATTCGTGCTGCTTTTCATAGAATAAATGATAATTTGACATAGACATAGATATAAGTTCCAGCTCTGAAATTAATTAGGAAAGAATATAGGATGTTTACAGTGAATAATTTTAAAACCACAAACATAGCAGAAATGTACTTTATTATTAAATTTGTAATGCAGGATTAGAAGAAGCAGAGCTCTAGTTTAGCCTTTCTTGTCTCACAGATGTGCTGTATCCCAGGCATACTATAAAACGAAGAGTGCCCAACCAAGCTTTGAATCGTATTAACAATGCCCACCTCTATGCTAGCTGAGGATAAATTTACCAGTTGCTCATATTTAAACTGACCTAAATATGTTTTGCTGAGCATAAGATAAACTCACTTTTACCTCCATCTAAAATTATCCTGTTCTGATGCCAATTCAATTTCAGCTCTGCAAGTTCTTGTCAGGCTAATCTTTAAACATTGAGTGATCTTGAGAGATTGTTAATGAAAGCAGTGAGTCATTTTTTGATGATTGATTTGTTGGAAAAATGTTGATGTGTTTTAAAAAATGTAATCTTCAAAAACAGAATATAACCTGAGATGCATTTGTAGAGACAAGACGGTACGAGAATGTGTGTGTGTGTGTGTGTGAGAGAGAGAGACTTTTGATGAAGAACTAAATCTTGGATTGCTGATAGCAAAGATCATAGTGCTGTTGGAATATCAGCAATATAGAGTTATTCTTAAACACATTCTATTAACATGTTTTTGTCATTGGGTCCAAAAATTTTGCTGCTGACCAGAATTTACTATTTGTTACCTATATTCTTTTTTTTTTTTTTTTTTTTTTTTTTTGAGACAGAGTCTTGCTCTGTCGCCCAGGCTGGAATGCAGTGGTGTGATCTCGGCTCACTGCTACCTCCACCTCCTGGATTCAAGTGATTCTCCTGCCTCAGCCTCCCGAGTAGCTGGGATTACAGGAATGCGCCACAACGCCCAGCTAATTTGTTACCTACACTCTAATTAATAATTAATAATTTCTTATTTTAAAAAGTAGTACTATTTAATATAATCAAGATAGGAGATTTAAAATGAGCAAGTGATTCATTTGCTCTTTTAAAGAAGCCCGTTGACTTACGCTTTTAAAAAAGAAGTTGGTGGGTTACCTCAATTATTGTTCATGCTTAAACATATCCATTTGTACAGGCTTATTTCTACGTGGGACCCAATCATATATACTATATTTCTCAAATAATTTTTCTAAAACTCTGGCCTATATTCTAAACACTTGACCAACACCTTAGTTATTGAATAGGTAACCATTTTTAAAGTACATGTGGTTCATTTTTTAAAATTCAATCTCTCAAGACCGTTAGATATTTAATAATTTAAGCTGATAAGGGTATCAAAATGCACATTAACTTTGATCATCATGATTTAAGTTGTAACTTTGTGTTATTATATAAATATTAGGTTGTTTATAAATATATTGCAGAAAGTATTCTTGTTAAGCTCTTTTAAATGAGGGGACTGTGGTTTAGAGTTATATATTTTTGCTTATTTTTAAACTTCAATTATTCCATTCTTCTGCCTTATAATAAAACTTTTAAGGCAGAGAACTGAACTAATTATAGAATTTCTCCTTTGGAGAGTTATAATGTTACATAGTGAACATTCTTATAAAAGAAAGAATAAGTTTAAGTTGATGAATATTTAGCTGCAAAGATTTTTTACTTAAAAAAATCCATGAATATCTTTGATTTTATTATAAAGCATTTGTAAATTATTTGCATTTGAGCTGTAAGATTCATAAACATTTACATTTCCCAATGATTTCTATTTTGATTTTTAAAAAATATACAGGGCAAGCTACATTTTTAAAGCATTAATCAACAACTTTATTATATTACACATTCCAGTGCACAAACACACAATATCATTTAATACTCACAGTAGTACCTGTGAAATATATCAGATGGATATTCCTATCTCTATTTTACAGCAGAGGAAACCGAAATTCAGAGAACTTACATTTCTAAGGTTGTACAGCTGCAAAATGACCAAATTGTGAAGTCCCTAACATCCAGGTTTTCATAATGCCAGTACTCTTTCTATGACATGTTTATGACCCTCCAAATGTACCAAAACTACCTAACTAATTCACTGAGAGGAAGCCAACTGCAAAAATAGGATTTTTAAAAGTACAATAGAGTATTACTACATTTTATGGATTTCAGACAAAGAAACCTCCGTTTATTATATCCTGATGGTGAGTATTGCCAGCTCTAAATTATTCATATTTCTAAGACCAAGGAAAATATAGGTAAATGAAAATTTTGAAATAAAGAACAATGCCTTAATTTGTAAAATCTATCATTGCTACCACCCTGCCCAGGTCTGGCCATTTGCCATAAATGCTGGTAAATAAATACAATGACTGATAGAGTTCTGTCTCCTTTCTCTTTTGCTACCCAACCTTGGTTAGAGCAACCAAATGTCTAAAAGGCATGTAACAGGAGAAAAAAATAAAAACATTAGTCACCAATTCGCCGATTATAAAAGGGATGTAGATTCCTTTAAATTATTACTGACCTTTTGAAAGCCTTCACGTAAGTATGCAACAGATAAAATGACTCATTTACCCACAACAATAATCTATTATCAGTCTTAAGTAATGTGAATTCACTGTATTTCTTTTTATACAACATAAAAACTTCTGCTTTCCAAACTTCTTCCTTTTCACTAATTTATCAGCCACTTTATTTATACACAGATAACACTTTTAGAAACATTTTTCTTTCTTGTCCATTTTTTTCTTTCAAAAATAAAGTTTCTTAGAACCTGATAAAATGGAAACTTATGGTAATATGTGTTCTGGTAGGTGTCCAAAAATTCCACACCATAGACTATCAATGATATAGCCAAATAAAGGCCATTCAAAAAAATCAGTAATTGGGATTCCTTGCCTTATATCTATGGTATAGTGTACCCATTTATAACGGGGTTCTGCCATCTTCGAATTGTTTTAAACTCAAATAAAGAATAAAATTTAAGAAATAATTATCCAGTCTTGTTATGCTTACTTCTTGATGAACTAGAGAACATCAAGCCAGTGTGGAAATCTCCCAGAAGAGACTGGGGTAATTTATGTATACATATGATATTTATGAATTATAATAAATTGGGCTTTGACCATATCTAGACCTCCAATGCATTGCTTTACTACTTT